CATCTACAAGACTTACTACACTGTGTGTGTGTGTGTGTGTGTGTGTGCGTGCGTGTGTGTGTGTTACAGAGTCTCACTCTGTCGCCCAGGCTGGAGTGCAGTGGCGGGGTCTTGGCTCACTGCAACCTCTGCCTCCTGGGTCCAAGCGATTCTCCTGCCTCAGCCTCCCGAGTAGCTGGGATTGTACAGGCGTCCGCCACCACGCCTGGCTAATTTTTGTATTTTTATTAGAGATGGGATTTCACCATGTTGGCCAGGCTGGTCTCAAACTCCCTACCTCAAGTGATTTGCCCGCCTCGGCCTCCCAAATTGCTGGGATTACAGGTGTGAGCCACAGCGCCCAACCGTACTTCTTACACCTAAAAATGGTTCAAAACACCATAGAATAATTTTCAAAATAATTGAATTCTGAGTTAAAATTTTTCAGCACTTTCAGGGGCCTGAGCTTTTGCTATGAATCTGGATCTATTCTCAAGCCATGAAGTAGCGTATTTTTGACCATGTTGATTTGAAATTCATTCCGTTGTTTCCTTCTTTTTTAAAACCTAAGGGAAAAACAAACAGACATACACAGGATTTGAAAAGCTGGAAAGCAGTGGGTAGCGGCTCGGGAGAAGATGAGGGGTCAGATTAGAAGACGAGAAAGGAATCCAGTCCGCCCCAGACAGGACAAGTCCGGAAGGATGGAGGCAGCGTTTCCTTCCTCAACAGCCTAAACGCCTCTATTTTTTACATCCAAACTTAGGCCATATTTCTGCGGCGCCAAGAAAACGCAGTAAAAGCAAAGGCAAGATGTCCTTAAAAAAAAAAAAGGTCACATTCACAGAATACCGAGGAGACGGAGGCAGCTCTGCAACCCGTCCACTGAGACGCGGACACGCTCCCCACAGCCCCGGCCCCAGGCCCGCGCCCCTTCCCCCGCCGGCGGCTCGGATGGGTCGCTAGGGGTCGCTGCGCGCCGCGCGGGCGAGGACCGGCCTCTTTCCCCCACCTCCACCGTCTCGCTGCTCCGCCCCCGCGGCGTAGTCGGCGCCAAAATCAAACGCGTCCTGGCCTGTCCCGCCCCTCTCCCCAAGCGCGGGCCCGGCCAGCGGAAGCCCCTGCGCCCGCGCCATGGTAAGGACTGAGGCTACGGTCCCGCGTCTTCTGCATTGTTTACTTGTTAATTTTTTTGCTTTAGTCAAAGAAAAAAGGACTGAGTGCAGAAGAAAAGAGAACTCGCATGATGGAAATATTTTCTGAAACAGTAAGTCATTTTCTTTAACACTTATAATTTTGGCTTTTCATTTTCTTTAAAACCCTTTAAACAGAAAGATGTATTTCAATTAAAAGACTTGGAGAAGATTGCTCCCAAAGAGAAAGGCATTAGTAAGTACCAAAGTTATACTGGAATGTTTTGGCTAACATAGAGTCTTTAAAAATTGTCTCTTAGCTGCTATGTCAGTAAAAGAAGTCCTTCAAAGCTTAGTTGATGATGGTATGGTTGACTGTGAGAGGATCGGAACTTCTAATTATTATTGGGCTTTTCCAAGTAAAGCTCTTCATGCAAGGAAACATAAGTTGGAGGTTCTGGAATCTCAGGTAAGCTGCCACAGTTAAAAAGAATAGAGTTGATTATGAGGTTAGTATTATATTTGTTTTATAGATGAAGAAACTGAGACACAGAGAGATTAAGAGCTTGTCCAAGGTCTCACAGTAAGTGTGGAATTGGGATTCCGTCTCAGGTAAAACGTGATGCTGTATTTTTCTTTCCTGCTAGGAAACAACGTGCATATTCATCACTCAGCAAATTTTTAAAATCTTAGTTATGAATTTAGAAACTTTATACAAGGTAATTTACTTATGGGCCTTACTGAACTTCCCTGTCTTCATGTTTTTTTGTTCTTGCTTTTATCCTTTTTGAGAATTCCCTTTTCTCTCCTCTCTATTTAGCCAAATTCTAAACATCTCTCCTCTCAGAAACCTCCTCAAGCTCTCATTGCTTAAAATATTCTTACCCTTCTCTAACCTCCTGTAATATTTTTTATCACAAGTAAAATATATTGCTTTGGCATGTACTGCTGGTTGCCTAGCTAGTCAACATTGTCCTCCTCTTCTTCACTAACAAAACACTTTGTTAAAGGATAGTGTGTCTTACTAAAAAATACTCATCTTTCCAGACTCCCTGGCAACTAATGGTGGCAATGGGAAGCAGGTCTGATAAATGAGATGTAAGTAGAAGACTAGCTTTGACTTTCCTGGGAAAGTTTTCACTTTCCTGAAAAAGGCAAAGCTTCTTTCTCCTCTTTTCTGTGATATGCATTACTGAGATAAAAAGCATAAGGATGAAAGTTCTGTTCATTCATGTCCATATCACATTCTCAAAGAATGACAGAGCCTGGAAAAAAGATCTTGGGTCTCTGGTGGCATCATGAGATACTGTACTAGCCTTATTTAATCCAGTTTTAGTTAAATATTGTTATTTGTGGCCGAATGTGTATTCTAAATGAATACTACTGTTTTGTAGCCTTTAAAAAAAAAGTGTGATTTAGATTTTGTATTAGTTATCCATTGCTATGTAACAAAAATATGTACTCCAAAACAGGGTGACTTTAAGAAATACCAAAACAGGGTGACTTTAAGAAATAGACATTACTATCTCACAGTTCTTGTGACTCGTGAATCCCAGCATGGCTTAGTTGGGTACATCTGGCTCAAGGCCTTATGTGAGGTATAGTCAAACTGTTGGCCAGGGCCATATTCTCATCTGAAGGTTTATCTGGGAGAGGATCTGCTTCCAAATCCAATCATGTGGTTATTGGATTTAGTTCCTTGCAGGGTCTTGGGCTGCAGATCTCAGTTCTATGATGGCTTTTGGCCCAAGGCCTCCCTCAGCTCCTTACCACATGGTTTTCTCCGTAGTACAGCTCACAGTATGGCAGCTGGCTTCTCTCAAAGCAAGCTCATGTGTGAGAGTCCAAGACAGAAGCAGTAGTTTTTTTGTATCTTAATCTAGGAAACAACATCCCATCACCTCAGCCACATTTTATTCCCTAGAAACAAGTCATTAAATTTAGTTTACACTCAAGAGAGGAGATTACACATGAGCATAAATACAGGCATACCTCAGATATTGCAGGTTCAGTTCCATACCACCACAATAAAGGGAATAATGCAATAAAGTGAGGACAGAAACTTTTTGGTTTCTCAGTGCACCTAAAAGTTATATTTATACTATACTGTAATCTATTAAATATGTGATAACATGTTTTTAAAAACTAATGTACATTAATTTAAAAATACTTTATTGCTAAAAAATGCTGATGAGCATCTGAGCCTTCTGTGAGTTGTAATCTTTTTGCAGGTGGAGGGTATTGCCTTGATCTTGATGGCTGCTGACTGATCAGGGTGATGGTTGCTGAAGGGTAGATGGCTATAGTCGTTTTTTAAAAATAAGACAACCGTGAAGTTTGCTCCATTGATTGATTTCACAAAAGATTTCTCTGTAGCATGTGATGCTGTTTGATAGCATTTTACCCACAACAGAACTTTGAAAATTAGAGTCAGTCCTCTCAAACCCTGCCTCTACTTTGT